TTGCCCAGGTTGTAAAAACATGTTTGGGAGAAAACACTAAGGGTGTGGCCAAGTGACCTTTTGATAAGGAGATTAGTATGGATAGAAGGAAGCCAGATGCTATTCATCAAGATAATGGAAGAATGATCCTGAAGGCATTTCAGAGATTATCAGTGCTGCCCCTCCCATCAGAGGCCCAGAGTACCAAGGCCCAGGGAACAGAACTTATGTCAAAGGAGAGGCCTTGGGCGTCTGCAGGACCTCAGCATTCACTGCCTGGCATCACTTCTCTGCTCTCTGCATTACAGTGCAGCCCTCCTTGGATATCCCAGCTGTAGCTCAAGGGGGCTCAAGTGCAGCTAGTTCCATTGCTGTGGAAGGCACAGGGCATAAGCCTAGGTGGCATCCACATGGCGCTAAGTCTGCAAGTATGCAGAGTGCAAGAGCTGTGGATGCATGGCTACCTTCACCTAGATTTGAAAGGATGCCTCAGAGAGTCTTGGGCTCAGACAGAGAATTGCTGCAGGATAGGTCTGCTGCAGAGACTCCCTGCTAGGATAATGCCTAATAGAGCCATGGGGCAGGAGTGCCAAAAAGAGCCCCCACTAGGGCAATGTCCAGCAGAGTCTTGAGGCTGGGGGCACACTAGCGAGCTCCCACAAGGACAATGCCTAATGGAGCTGTGGGGGTGGGGCTGCCCTCGAGAGCCTGTAACTGTAGAGTTACCCGTGTGTAGTGCCAGCCTGGGAGAGCTGCAGGTACCCAACTGCAACCTGTGAGAGCTGCTATGAGGGCTGTGCCCAGCAGTTGGCTGCAGGGCTGCCCAGGTCCTTGGGAACCCAACTCCTGCCCCATTGTGTCTGGAAGGCAGGACATGGAACCAAAGATTTATTCTCCAGCCTTACCATTGATTTAATGTTTGTCCTGTTTGGTTTTGGATTTGGTTGGGAAATGTTACCTCTTTTTTCTTTCCTATTTCTCCCTTTTGTAATGGGAATGTCTGTTCTTTGTCTGTTCCACTGTTTTTTTTTGTTTTTTTTTTTTGGAGACAGGATCTCACTGTGTCATTCAGGCTGGAGTACAGTGGTGTGATCTCGGCTCACTGCAACCTCTGCCTCCTGGGCTCAAGCTATCTTCCCACTTCAGCCTGCTGAGTAGCTGGGACTACAGGCGTGTGCCATCACGCCCAGCTAGTTTTTTTTTTTGTTTTGTTTTGTTTTTGGTATTAGAGATGGGGTTTTGCCATGTTGCCCAGGCTGGTCTCGACCTCCTGGGCTCAAGAAGTCCGGCCGCCTCAACCTCCGACAGTGCTGAGATTACAGGAGTGAGCCACTGCTGAAGTCTGAAGTACTTTGCCTCAGGTTGAAACACATCTTTGAGTCTCACATGTCTGATTTAGATGAAATTTTAGACTTCAGACTTTTGAATTGATCCTGGCCTGAGATAAGACATTGGGGCTATTGGGATGGAATGAATGTATTTTGTATGTGAGAAAGACATAAATTTGGGGGACTTGGGGTGGAATGCCATGGTTTGAATGTTTGTGTCTCCTTATGGCCTTATCACTTCCCCAACGCAACTCTATTAAGAGGTATGGCTTTTGGGAAGTGATAAGGTCATGAGGGCTCCAGTCCCATGAATGGATTCTTGCCCCCATCAAAGGGCTGGAGAGAACTAGCTAGGATCCCCTTTTTGCACTTCTGCATTCTGCCATGTGAGGGCACAGCAAGAAGGCCCTCACCAGACACCAAGTGCTGGCATCTTGATCTTGAACTTCCCAGCTTCTAGAACTGTGAGAAATAGATTTTGTTCTTTATAAGTTATCCAGTCTCAAGTATTTTGTTATAACTGCAGAAATGAATAAACACACACACATACATTGTATATAGTGTTCAATTAATATATTCACAGCTATGTGCAACCGCCACCATAGTCAATTTTAGAACAAAAAGAGACCCTGCACCCTTTAGCTATCATACCCCCACTCCCTGCCATCCCATTGCTCCCCCTGCTTTCCCAACCCTAAGGAACTCTACTTTCTGTCTGCATAGATTTCCCTGTCCAGGACATTTCATGTGAATAGAATCGTCTGTGGTTTTTGTGAGTGTCTTCTTTCACTTAGCATAATGTTTTCATGGTTAATCTATGTTGTAGCATGCATTAGTACTTCATTCCTTTTTATGGCTGAATAATATTCCCTTGTATGTGTAGTCCCAGCTGCTTGGGAGGTTGAGGCAGGAGAATGGCATGAACCCGGGAGGCGGAGCTTGCAGTGAGCTGAGATCACGCCACTGCACTCCAGCCTGGGTGATAGAGCGAGACTTCGTCTCAAAATAAATAAATAAATAAACAAACAAATAAATTCCCTTGTATGTATATACTACTTTTTGTTTATTCAACTGTTGATGGACATTTATGTTTCTACCTTTTGGGTATTGTGAATAATGCTTCTGTAAACATTGGTGTATAACTATCTTTGAGTACTTGCTTTCCATGTTTTTGTATATATGTCTAGATTATAATTGCTTCATTATATGGTAATTCTATGCTTAGCTTTTTGAGGAACTGCCAAACTGTTTTCTAGAGCAGCTGCACCATTTTACATTCCCAATAATAATGCACAAGGGTTTCAGTTTCTCCACATTCTTGCCAACACTTGGCATTTTTCGTTTCCTGTCCTCTCCTCTCCTCTCCTCTCCCCTCCCCTCCCCTCCCCTCCCCTGCCTTCCCCTCCCCTGCCTTCCCCTCCCCTCCCTTCCCCTTTCTCCCCTTCCCCTTCCCTTCCCCGTCCCCTTCCCCTTCCCCTTCCCTTCCCCTTCCCTTCCCATTCCGCTTCCTCTTCCCTTGCCTTTCTTCCCCTTCCCCTTCCCCTTTCTTTCCTTATAGCTGTCCTAATAGGTGTTACATCGTTTGGCTGTGTCCCAAATCTCATCTTGAATTGTAGCTCCCATAATTTCCACATGCTATGGGAGGGACCTGGTGGGAGGTAATTGAATCACGGGGTTGGGTCTTTCCCATGCTATTCTAGTGATAGTGAATAAGTCTCATGAGATCTGATGGTTTTATAAAGGGGAGTTTCTCTGCACAAGTTCTCTTCTCTTGTCTGCCACCATGTGAGACATGCCTTTCACCTTCTGTCATGATTTTGAGGCCTCCTCAGCCACGTGGAAATATGAGTCCATTAAACTTCTTTCTTTTGTAAATTGCCCAGTTCTCTGATATGTCTTTATCAGCAGCATGAAAACGGACTAATACAAGGCATCAGATGATTGCTCATTGTGGTTTTGATTTGCTTTTTGTTACTCAGTTGTAGGAATTTATATATTCTAGATATTAATACTCTTATCAGTTATGTGATACGCAACTGTTTTGTCCTTTTCTGCAGGCTGTCTTTTCACTGTCTTCGTAGTGTCCTATGACGCACAAAAATTTTTAATTTTTGATGAAGTTCATTTATTTTATTCTTTTGTTGCCTGTGCTGTTGGTGTCATATCTGAGTAGTCATTGTCAAATCCAATGTCCATATAAAGATTTTTGCATATGTTTTCTTCTAAGAGTTTAACAGATAATTTTATTTCTTCCTTTCCAATTTGGATGGCTTTCATTTCTTTTTCTTACTTAATTGCTCTGGCTAGAGCTTCCAATACTGTGTTAAGTAGAAGTGACAAAAGCAAGAATTCTGTCTTGTTTCCACTCTTTGGGGAAAAGCTTTCACTATTTCGCCATTGAGTATGATGTTTGCTGTGGAATTTATAACAGACATTAACAGATATTTAATTCCCTTGCCTTGGTGGAATGTTTCGGGAATGATTCTGTATTCTTTGACTGTCCTGGGACTCTTGCATCGAGAATGTGGTCTAGAAGACCAGAACGAGGTGGCTGGGGAGTTGGGAGACACAAGTAACATGATTTTGTTTTATGTTATAGTGTGGCGTCAGTTCACCTTTCTTTCCAGACCTAGTGGCCATTTTGTGGTCTTGAGGGTTACAGCAAATGCCTTAGGTTTTGAGTGTCTTTCAGAGGCAAGGGGGGTTCTTATACCAAGGTTCTCACAACTTTTTTCCCTTTTTGTCTTAAAATGATTGAGACCATAGGGCCGTGGTGGTGTTGAAGGAGGTCGCCTGAATAGATCCACATCCGCATCACAATTTCACTTCGCCTCTTGTACTTCAGTACCAGGTTTAGGGGACACATGTGCCATTCAAGTGAGGTTGGCTTTGTAATGACTTTTCAGGGTGGATTTTGGCTTCCTACAGGTAAGAACTTTCTACCTTTGTAATATCCTGACTCATGAGTTGAAACAATAGATATGATGAAGGCCCATGCCCCGTTTAGAAGAGTAAGTCTCATGTTGCCAGGTCAGAAATAGATCCTCTTTCCTCTTGTTAAGCATTGTGCTGAATCCTGAGAGTGGTAATCCTGCAGCAGGCAGAGAGAGGAGGACGTTGCCCTGAAGCTGTGGGGAGGCCTGGGGTTCATTCCTACTGGGCTGCGGGTTCTGGTCTCTTCTACCAGTTTAAACAAAATGGCACAGATAGCCAAGAGCAGTATCAGTTGAGAGTAGCACGAATCTTGGGCGCTGATGTGTGCTGTTTAGTTTTGGCTCCTGTTTTAACACAGGGAGAGGGCAGATGGTGAAGCTCTGGCCACCTGTGAGTGTTGGCAACCCCAGGGGGGCAGTCCGTCCTGCTGGCTGTACTTTGAACTGGAAATACTGGACATATGACATTTTCCTTCTGACTCTCGCTGTTCGTGTGGCTTATGCAGGAGGCAGGGGAGGAACATTCTAAATGACCTGGAGCTATGCATCTTGCCAGAATCAACAAGCAGGACAAACCTTTGGGGAGAACAGTTGAGCCACTTTTCAAAGGCAGTGACCCTCTGGGACCCCCTACTTCAAACTGGCCCTGGAGGAGTAGACTGGTGGAGTGGACCGGAATGGAATGTCCTGCTGATTGTGTGGAGCAGGCTGAGTAGCACATGGTTTCTGGCCAGTGATGTTCATTTGTGTGGCCAGGTCTCAAATTCAATATTGTTTTTAAGAAAATCTTTCTGAATGAAGAAGTCTCCATGGACTCTTACTCCATAAAAACTAAGATTCTTTGCAGAGTTTCACTGGGCAGCAGTTCCATGTCTAGGGGTGGAGGTTTGGCTTCTGTCAGACTGTTCCACAGGGCACATTGAAGTCCTGGGTGCTGGGCAGGGCTGAGATTCCCAGGGGAGCACCCCCAGGGCTGGGTCCTAGGGCGCCTTGACACTGTTAAAAATTACTGAAGGCCCCAAAGAGCTGTGGTTATGTGGCTGTATATATTGAAATTTACTATTTTAGGAATTGACAGGCATTTAAAAAATATTTTTTCTCCATGTAAAAAGAATATTCACCCATTATATGTAAACATAACATCTTTTATGGAAAAAAGCTGTATTTTCAAAAACAAAAAAAATGGGAAGAGTGTCATTGTTTTGTACTTTTTAAATCCCTTTAATGTCTGCTTTAAGAGAAGGTAGTTGGATCCCCCCATCCCCCTGCCACCTGCAATCAGTCTTATGCTATTTGGCCTCTAGAAAACTCCGCTGTGCATTCGCGACGGAATGCAAGGGACAAGGACACATCGTATCTTACTATCTTGAAGATAATTTTGGCTTTACCACTCCTGGAGGTCTTGCCATAGGGGTGAGGTCACTCATACCAGGGTACCATGTGAGAGGCTACCACAGGTGGAAGCACAGGTGTGGGGATTTAGGCAGAGACCTTGGAGGCCAGGGGCTGCAACACCCCCTCACTGAATTCAGATAGATGCTTGGGAACCACCAGTTCCTCTGCTTGTTCTCTTGTGTCTGTTGTTTGAATCAGAAACTCAGCAGCTTAGGCCTCAGAGAGATCTTGAGGATACTTGGTCCGTAACTATTATGTGCCAAATGAGGGAACTTACTTCTTCAGTCTTCTAGAAAAATTTTATCCCTTTTTGTGTTAAAACGTGGATGCAGCCTGGAAGTGGTAATGCTAGATGCTGCATACCACCTTGATGGAACTAGATGAAGTGATTAGCTTCAGTCGCCTGAGTCTAGAGAGCCTGGGACCAGGCAGGGCAGCAGCATTTGAGGGACTCTTGGGAAGCTTGGCACAGCTTGAGTGTGGGGGCTGTGATGCACAAGCATAGGCAGCTGTCTCTCTGTCTCTTCCCCCAGTGTTTGTTGAGCCAGTGTGATGTGTCCTGTGTTGGCTGCCCAGGTATATACGACCGTTTCTATCCTCAGGTCACCTTTACTGGGGGGAAGACTGAAGGTTTGTAAAAGAAACTGTGATACCAACGTCATTCGATCATCCACCCGAGAGTGCCTTGGAACAAAGGAGTGTTAATCGACAGCAACGGGAGAATAAGAAGGCTGGCTTTTTTTTTTTACCTGACATGTAAAGGAGCTGAGGAGAGAAGGGTGTTGCAGAGAAAGCAGGGATCTGCATTCTCTTCCTCCCCACTGCTGTTGCAGGCTGACAGTCTTTGAGTACACACACAGATGTGGCTGTGTTGTGCCCTGTCAGAGGCCCTGTGAGTCTCACCACCTCCTGAAGCACAAAGGTCCTTAGTGTGGTGCTCAGAGACCCCTGAACCATGGGGTACAGGGTGCACAAAACTGGCCATGAGCTGACTTTGTAGAAGGGCAGCCTTGGAGGGAGGGTGAGACATTCATGACCGTGGACCCATTTTCCTCTGTCAGGAAGGATGGGGGAAGTGAAGAGGACCTGATCTATATTTGCCAAGAGAAGCTAAGCAGGTGGTTTTGGTGGATATGAAGGACAGGTTCTTTCTCGGGTCCCAGGACTCTCTTTCCTCCTGGGAAGCCCGACCTCCTGTGTGGCTCCATGGCTCTGGTCAGATTCCTGACTACTTAGCATCACAACAGTGGAGGACAATGGAATTCTAAAAAGATTCAGAGGAAACTTAGTAATGTTAACAGGAGACAGTTTGAAATTCGATTGTTGTGACTCTTTCAATGGCTCAAATTGCGGAGAGGAGGATGTGTAATGAAATGCTAAGAGTGGATTTTGATGGAGTGAAGGAAGTTTGAATTAGCTTTGATTAGAACACAGCCTCATCATGGGGACTCCATTCTCATGGGGAGTAGTGGATGCTTTAAGATGGATTCCCCTGAGTTCAGAGGTGGGCATCAGAATGATTTGCCTGCATACCAGTCGTGTCTGTGGTCCCGGGTAGCTTTCTGTTCATCAGCCCAGTGAATGGGGCTCCACTTTTCTCCCTTTGGCTTTGCCTCTGTTCCAAGAAGTAAACGTCCTGAAATAGAAAAGGAGGAGCTGTTCTTTGGCCAATGATTTGAGAATAGCTAGAACTAAAGTTACCAACTGTGGAGGGCGGTTCCCTGTGGGCCTCATCAACAGCTGAGGGCCCCCTTTCAGACACTTGTGAACAAGCTCCTCCAGAATCCTTGCATGCAGCTTTTGCAGAACTGATAAAAGCAATGGTCGGTCATGCTTGCCACAAGCTGCTTCTGTTGAGATCATCATTCTACGATCTTGACCAATGGGTGAAGTTTGGTTGCACTTTTGGCATCTTGCATTCACAGACCTACAGAAACCAGATTAGGGAGCATGTTGGAGGTGGCTCTGTAAGTGACAATGCTAAGATTGAGAACATAGTGATGACATGGTAAGTGTGTACTGAGTGAATTAATGAAAGAATACTGAATTTCAGGACTAAGGGGAAACATAGAGGTGATTATAAAGGAAGTGAAAACAGAACTCCCAGCTGACCACAATGAACCTGGGGGTTTATGAAGGCCTTATTAGGGCAATTGAAGTCTTAATTTGGGGATTGAAGGAGGTAGCAATGGAGTCTTAAACTTTTCTACCCAAGTTACAAGAGCCAGGTAAAAAGAGAATTAGTGCAGAATCTGGTATTTGAGCTTCCTGCATCGATTTTTCTAAATTATTTGCCAAATTACAGGTTGTTTACTTTCTTTAGCTAAGGCACCACTCAGGGTTTGCCTTTATCGTTGCACAGTTTGTCGCCAGGTCATGGGAGCTGAGGCTGTGTCTAGGTGGCTGCAGGCCTGAGAGGTGTCAATGATGGAGTGGAGCTGGGGGTGTTGGGAGAGGTTTGAGCGGACCCAGCTGGGCAGCACCATAGGGCTGCTGGGTAGGTATTTTTGGGAAGCAGAATGCTGAGCTCTCACTCAGAACCCCAGTGTAGGAGGCAGATGATTACCTGAGGCCCTCTGCACAGAGAAGGAACCAGCTTTGGAGAGCATCATGGGTTTCTGCTGCTTCCTCAACTGGTCTCCCCAGTTCCAGGAAGGCAGAACAGGTCATTGAGAGGCACAGCTTGGGCTTCTCGATTGCAACACAGGAGCAAAGTGGTAGATGGGTCATGTCTGTGAACGAGGTGTGAGCAGCCCAGTGTAGGACACAGTCAGGGTCCCCAACATGGCGGGCCTAGTGGCTCACTGCTGGGTCTGATTTAAGAAAGATACCTGGATAGGACGATGTAAGAACTGTCTTTGGGTCCCCAAGGATGGGTTGGGAGCTGAAATGTACCCCCTGCTGGCCAGGAGCCGCAGGGACTCTTGTAGGTATGGAGGGTATGGCATGGGGGCTGCCATACTGTGACTCAAGAGTGCGATGGGTGGATGTGGGCCTCAAAGTGGGCCAGCTCTGCCCAGACCAGAGCATTCTGCTTCCTGTGGAGCATCCCTGAAGTCCTTGTGACCGTGTGGCCAGAGAGCATGGTCTTGGGGCAGGCAGATGACAAGAGGCCGTACCAGGATGGAAGTCGTCTGCATTTGGAGGCAGGAAACAACACAGGACTCCCTGCAGTTGTTAAGTGTACTCTTAAGGTGTCCCATGCTTGCCTGCACCTGCCTGCCCTATACCTTCAGGATCCAGGTGTCCTTTTGGAACTGGAGGATCAGGAGCCAGAGGGGCCGGCAGTCTGGTACTCCTGCCTTGGGCATCTGTGCGGGCATTCTGGTATTCCTGCCTTGGACTTCCCGGCAGCCAGGCAGTGGGTACCTGGGAGGATGTTGCACCAGTCTGTGCAGGAGACCAAGAGAACTAAATACTGGAGATCATGCACACTCATTAAAAAAGAATACTGCAGAAAAGTTCGATTACATTGCTAGATAAAGTCATTTTTAATGTGTCCATACCCTGTGTCAGTTTTCAATCTTGTGCTACTGTATGATAGTGATGCATTTCAGAGCCATTAATCATTGTTTACCAACCATTCCTGTTTGTAGGAACCCTCTGTTTCCATTGTCTTTGCAAAATTCTTGATTTTCTGAGTTGAGGATTGGTTTTCCTTATTCATGTTTATATAGACATTACCCTGAAAACCTAGAACACACAGTAGTTACTTACTGAATGTACTAATGATATAGAGAATGAAAAGATATCATCATCTTTAGAATAGAATGCCAGGCCCTAGTGGGCTCTGGTGTGTGTGCTGGTGATGGGCTAATGTTGATAACTGGCTGTTTGGGGGTGGTGATAAAGCGTCCAAAGCACATTGACTGTTTCCCTACAGCTTTCTTCATTGAGGAGAGGAGAGATCTTTATCAACTGTGCACGCCTCTCCACTCCAAACTATTTACTCCTCGCACAGTTTTAACGATTACAATTACATTATGTTTCCTCCACAAGCAAGAATGTCTTTCCTCTTTACTTTTGAGGTGTATCCTTTTTTCTTTAACCCGCCCCTTTTTTTTAAAACTCCTTTAACTTTTTTTAAAACTCCTTTAAGGGAAGAAGAAAAGGAAAAGAAAGGAAGAAAAAGAAAAGAAAATAGAAGGGCAAAGTCTTTCAGTATTTCCAGAAGCTGCCTGTATAGAAAAGGGCCTGTGCAGTTAATATTCATGTGACTTGGCCTCAAGCACTTAATAGCCTCATTGTGTTTAGGTATAGAGCAGTGATTTCTCTGGAATTCCTAGAAAGGGAGGGGGAGCCCTCCACAAGGGCAGAGGGGGATCACAAGGGACCCTGAGTATAGGTTTTTGTGTGAGGAGAAGCATATAGGACCCTTGGCCTGAAACTGGATGAAAACATTCTTTCTTAGATAAATTTTAAAGTTGCATGAGTAATTTGTGATCTTTATTTTAAATAGTCGAACCCAGAAGTCTGTAGAGAGTGAAATTCTCACTTCACTTCTCATGGCCCTCCTTTGAGGTTGGTGTTCAGGGTTCTTTTGGCTCCTTTTGCTCTGCGGAATTAACTAATTACTTTTTAATTGATGCATAATAGATAAACATAGTTTCAAGGTACATGAGATAATTTAATGCATGCATGTAATTTGTAAAGGTCAAATCAGTGTACTTAATATACCCACCACCTTAAATATTTGTCTTAACTTTAGAAACATTCAAATTCTTCTCTTCTTGCTATTTTGAAGTGTACAATAGATTATTGTAGACGGTAGTCACCTTATTGATTTATTTAATTAAGTGTACTTATTTCAAGAATGAGCAGAAATAAGGCCTAGTATTATATAAATCAATAAGGTGACCATATATTTGTACTCATTAATCAACTTTTTTTTAATCCTCCATACCCCCCTACTCTTCCCTGTCTCTGGTAACCACCAATCTACTCTCTGTCTTCATGAGATCCACTTCATAGCTTGCACATGAGTGAGAACATGTCATATGTCTTTCTATGCCTGTCTTCCAGGTTAATGCATGCTGTTGCAAATGATAGAATTTCACTCCTTTTTTATGGTTGAATAGCACTCCACTGTGTGTATGTACCACCTTTTTTAAATGAGTTCATTGTTGTTGGACACTTAGATCGATTCCATATCTTGGCTATTGTGAATAATGCTGCAGTAAACACGGGTGTGCAGATATCTTTTTGATACAGATCCTTTCTTTTGGGTATATACCCAGCAGTGAAATTGCTGGATCATATGATAGTTCTATTTTTAGTTTTCTGAGGAACCTCCATATTGTTCTCCATGGGGGCTGCACTAATTTACATTCCCACCGGCAGAGTATAGGGGGTCCCCTTTGGTACATTCTCCCCAGTATCCATTATTCCCTTTTTGATAATAGTCATTTTAACTGGGGTGAGATGATATCTTATTGTGGTTTTGATTTGTATTTCCCTGATAAATATTGGTGTTGAGCATTTTTTGGATACACCTGTTGGCTCTTTGTATGTCTTCTTTTAGAGATGTCTGTTCACATGTTTTGCCCATTTTTAAATTGAGTTACTTGTTTTTTTGCTATGGAATTGTTTGAACTCCTTATACATTCTGGTTATTAATCTCTTGTCAGATGAGTAGTTTGCAAATAGTTTCTCTCATTTTCTCTGTTTGGAATTCCTGGGTGCAGACACCCACAGATATACTGCTTTCCCCTTTTTACGGCAGTGTTGCTTATTCCTGGTGCTTAGCTCTTTGCCTCCTTTATTAAACACTTGCCTTCTGTCAGTGCTGTGTGAAGCACTCTGTGGGAATTGCATCATTTCATCCTTGCATGAAGTTGGGACGGTTTTGTTCTCAGTTTACAGTTGAGGAAATTGAGGCAGAGAGTGGCTGAGCGCTTGTGCAGGCTGCCCCCACCCCAGCTGGTGGAGGCTGGGTTCTGAGCCACTTTCACAGCTGCCTCCCACAGACCAGAGCTCATGTCCCTGTGGCTCCTTTAGAGCTTTTGCGTGCCTTCCAGTGCTGCTTTCCATGCTGGAGGAGTACTGTGCTCTACTATATTTAAGTCGGCTCCTGTCCAGGCATTTTTTTCCATAAGTTCAGCAAAGATTTGAGCCACTTGGCCCTGTGCTAAGAGATGGGATACAGCAGTAGTCAGGACAGATAGAGTTCTCGGCCTCAGAGCTACCTCTTCTTGGGAAAGGGACACAAAAAAAGTTGGCAGGAAGAAGAACAGCACTAGCAAGCCTGATGTGTTCTGCAGAAGAGGCAGCCAAGGGCTGAGCTATAGACCCATGTGGAGAGGGTCTGGAGTGGGTCAGGCGGCCTGATCCCTCAGGGTGGACAGGGACAGGACAGGGTGGATGGGGAGCCTTGGTTCTCTGAGGAGGCTACCAGCAGGGGAAGGTGGAAGGCAGCTGGGGCCACAGGTGTTTGAAAAAATTCCAAATACAAGGCAGAGAGCATGCAAAGGCCATGAGGGAGGATAGAGTCTGAGAACCTGGAGGAGGCCAGGCTGGTGAGTGAGGTGACTCCAGCATGGGACAGCAGTGTCTGGGCAGCCTGGAGAGGAGGCAGGGGCCACACGCGTCAGGCCTGGCAGCTGTCGCTGAGAATTTGGGTGCATTTGAAGTACAGAGGGCAATGGTGTCACCTCATGGGCTCCCCAGAGCTAGGGCTGGTTAAGTGGGAAGCAGTGAGGATGCTTAGAGACAGGGCAGCTGAGTCCCAGTTCAGATGAGGGGCAGAGGCCTGGAGTTGGCAGCAGAGATGGAAGGGAGTGGATGACTCTCAGATGCTTCCGCAGCCAATGAGCTGGGCTAGCGGATTACATGGATGGAAGGCAGAAGAGAAAGTTAGGAATGGAGAGCTCTTGTTTCTGCCTTGTGCAGTTTGGTGGGTGCCATGAACTGGGGGAGAGGAGGGATTTGGGCAGCCACATTTAGGTTGCTTCCAGTTTTTCTGTCTTAAAGTGTGTAGTAAACATTCCGTGTGTGTGTATGCACGCGTGTGTATGCATGTGAGTCTTTCTGTAGGATAAGCTATTCCAAGAAGGATGCCTGTGCCTAAGACTAAAGTCTGAAAGCTGCTGCCCCCACTCCAGCGGGCCTCCCCATGCCTGTACAGTGTGATCCCACCTCCGGTTTAGGGGAGCCCTGTTGCTGTTCAGCCATCCTCAACTCTGGGTAGTCCCAGTCCTTTTAATTTTCAGCTATCAATTATAGCTCATGTGTTTGTATATGTCTCCCTGGCTCCTAGTGAAGTTTAGCATGTTTCACATGTCTGTTTTGCAAATTGTTTGCTTCTATCCTCTCCCCATTTTTATGTTGGGCTGCTTACATCCTATCTCTTATTTCAGTAAAGAAGAGATTAAATTCAGATTGTTGGCTGTGTGGTAATGGAAATATTTTGTCCCAAGGCTTTTTTTTTTTTTTGGAGACGGAGTCTTGCTCTGTCGCCCAGAGTGGAGTGCAGTGGCACGATCTCGGCTCGCTGCAAGCTCCGCCTCCCAGGTTCATGCCATTCTCCTGCCTCAGCCTCCTGAGTAGCTGGGACTACAGGCGTCCACCACCATGCTCAGCTAATTTTTTTGTATTTTTAGTAGAGATGGGGTTTCACCGTGTTAGCCAGGATCGTCTCCATCTCCTGACCTCATGATCCACCTGCCTCAGCCTCCCAAAGTACAGGGATTACAGGCGTGAGCCACTGCGCCCCGCCGGCTTTTTGCCTGTCTTTTGATTTGTCTATAGGGTCTTTTGCTGAACAGAAGTTAGTTTTTTCTTCATGGCTTCTAGGTTGAGAATCTTGCTTATGAAGATCTTCCTCACTCAGATTTTATAACATTTTTCTTCTGTACTATCTCTTAGTAGTTTAGTAGTTCTTGTAATGTTTAAGGCACATATGGAAGGTGAGGATATGACCGTGGGATCTTACTGAGCATAAGTTGCCAGCTATCCATGATCTTATTTTTAATTTATGTGTCATCATTCACCTCTGGCTGCATTCTCTTACTTTTATTCTGTAAATGGACATGTCTGTTCCTGTATCTGTAAATCAGCAAGCTGAGTTCCTTGAAGACAGGGCCTTCCTTGGGATGATATTGCTTTAACTTACTGAAGTGGAGGTGGAGTGTCCGTCAGCAATGTGAGGGCTTCCCTTTAAAGGAGGTGGTGCATTTCTAACCCTTCTGATCTTCTTTTGGCTTCCTCAAAAATTTTTTATTTTCTTCAAAGGATCTCGTATGTATTCTTAAGTGTGTTGTTTTGGTTGCTTCTGCTAATTAAATCATTTTCACCATTAGACTTCCTAGGTGTCTTGGAGCTGCTGTGCAGAAGGGCTGGGGAGGGTTTGTAGTTTGCTCTGGGATCGCAATCTTACTAAACGTTCAGATCGGTTCTAATTATTTTTCAGTGCATGGTCTTACATTTCATCTGTAAATAGTGACGGTGTATTAGTCTGTTCTTGCACTACTACAAAGGAATAGTTGAGACTGGGTAATTCATAAAGAAAAGAGGTTTAATTCACTCTTGATTCCGCAGGCTGGACAGGAAGCACGGCAGCATCTACTCGGCTTCTGAGGCGTCCTCAGGAAACCTACAATCAAGGTGGAAGGCGACAGGGGAAGCAGACATGTTTTATGTGGCTGGAGGAAGAGGAAGAGAAGTGGGGGGAGGTGCCACACACTTAAACAACCAGGTCTCTTGAGAACTCCATCACAACAGCACCACGAGGATGGTGCTAAACCATTCATGAAGGATCCACCACCACAGTCCAGTCACCTTCCACCAGGCTCCACCTCCAACACTGGGGGTTACAATTTGAAATGAGATTTGGTAGGGACACAGAACCAAACCATATCAGACAGGAAGTTCAGTGATGGCCCGTTTGACTTTCCAGCTTTGGCGCTGACCACAATGCTGAGCAGGAAGCAGCAGCTGCAGGCCCAGTGACTGGTAGCTCAGTGACCAGCAGCCCAGTGACCGGCAGCCAGGTCCTCACCTGGGTCCTCTCAGTGAAGCCAGGGTGGCCGCCCCAGCAGACAGTGCTACAGAGCCAACTCCTGACAGGTAAGCCCTATGCATGACACTAGTCACTAGTGTTTCTTTTTTGCTCTTGCCTTTTTCTGTGCAGAGGATGATGTGGACCTGGAAGCCCTGGTGAACGATATGAATGCATCCCTGGAGAGCCTGTACTCGGCCTGCAGCATGCAGTCAGACACGGTGCCCCTCCTGCAGAATGGCCAGCATGCCCGCAGCCAGCCTCGGGCTTCAGGCCCTCCTCGGTCCATCCAGCCACAGGTGTCCCCGAGGCAGAGGGTGCAGCGCTCCCAGCCTGTGCACATCCTCGCTGTCAGGTAGGTCCAGGCCTTATGGGCAGAGCCTTCTCGCTTTTAACAGGCACTTATCCCTGCCTTCCAGGCGCCTTCAGGAGGAAGACCAGCAGTTTAGAACCTCATCTCTGCCGGCCATCCCCAATCCTTTTCCTGAACTCTGTGGCCCTGGGAGCCCCCCTGTGCTCACGCCGGGTTCTTTACCTCCGAGCCAGGCCGCCGCAAAGCAGGTGAGTGTGCCCCTGGCTGGAGCCCAGGCTGATTATCTGTAACTATCCCCTTTGTGTGTTGCAGGATGTTAAAGTCTTTAGTGAAGATGGGACAAGCAAAGTGGTGGAGATTCTAGCAGACATGACAGCCAGAGACCTGTGCCAATTGCTGGTTTACAAAAGTCACTGTGTGGATGACAACAGCTGGACACTAGTGGAGCACCACCCGCACCTAGGATTAGGTAGGGAACCATCAGAACAGGATTGGCACCTGTGCGTCTCACACGTGATGCTTTGCCCCTGCAGAGAGGTGCTTGGAAGACCATGAGCTGGTGGTCCAGGTGGAGAGTACCATGGCCAGTGAGAGTAAATTTCTATTCAGGAAGAATTACGCAAAATACGAGTTCTTTAAAAATCCCATGGTGAGTCTTACCTCTTCAGGTTTGGGGTTTGGTTTTACGTATTTGTTTTTTCCCATTTTCTTAGAATTTCTTCCCAGAACAGATGGTTACTTGGTGCCAGCAGTCAAATGGCAGTCAAACCCAGCTTTTGCAGGTACTGGGCCACAATAGATCTCTGCTGAAATATTATGTGATTTTAAAAATTTGTTCTTCAACAGAATTTTCTGAACTCCAGTAGTTGTCCTGAAATTCAAGGGTTTTTGCATGTGAAAGAGCTGGGAAAGAAATCATGGAAAAAGCTGTATGTGTGTTTGCGGAGATCTGGCCTTTATTGCTCCACCAAGGGAACTTCAAAGGTGAGCTTTAAAAGCTACCACCACCAGCCCTATTGAGACTTTAACCTGGCCAGTGTTGTCACAGGAACCCAGACACCTGCAGCTGCTGGCCGACCTGGAGGACAGCAACATCTTCTCCCTGATCGCTGGCAGGAAGCAGTACAACGCCCCTACAGACCACGGGCTCTGCATAAAGGTACCCACGAGCTGTCCACAGACGGCGCGCATACACTAACAGGACTTTCTTTTACCTCCTGTAGCCAAACAAAGTCAGGAATGAAACTAAAGAGCTGAGGTTGCTCTGTGCAGAGGACGAGCAAACCAGGACGTGCTGGATGACAGCGTTCAGACTCCTCAAGGTATGTGACATCTTGCGGTTTGTGTTGAGTGCGCCGGTGACTAACTGTGGCTTCTCCTCTCCAGTATGGAATGCTCCTTTACCAGAATTACCGAATCCCTCAGCAGAGGAAGGCCTTGCTGTCCCCGTTCTCGACGCCAGTGGTAAGTAAAGCCAGGAGCTTCAGAAGTCTAGTGCATTTTAAGAACTGCGGCCTTTCCTTTTCAGCGCAGTGTCTCCGAGAACTCCCTCGTGGCAATGGATTTTTCTGGGCAAACAGGACGCGTGATAGAGAATCCGGCAGAGGCCCAGAGCGCAGCCCTGGAGGAGGGCCACGCCTGGAGGGTAAGGCCCCGGCCCTGGCCAGCCTGGAGGGGTCCTCGGTGCTAATGTGGGATTTCTTTTGCAGAAGCGAAGCACACGGATGAACATCCTAGGTAGCCAAAGTCCCCTCCACCCTTCTACCCTAAGTACAGGTAAACAGGGCACATTGCCTGATGTTTTTGTACATCCTACCCTCCTCCTGTCTTCCCCCCACAGTGATTCACAGGACACAGCACTGGTTTCACGGGAGGATCTCCAGGGAGGAATCCCACAGGATCATTAAACAGCAAGGGCTCGTGGATGGGTAAGGAACCACCACTGATAAGAGCTGTCATCATTTTAGCAATCAACTATTTTCCCTTCCCCAGGCTTTTTCTCCTCCGTGACAGCCAGAGTAATCCAAAGGCATTTGTACTCACACTGTGTCATCACCAGAAAATTAAAAATTTCCAGATCTTACCTGTAAGTATTGATGTTCTCAGACCAGTCCTTGTCTAACCTGGCAAGTGTTCTTGTGTCTCTCCAGTGCGAGGACGACGGGCAGACGTTCTTCAGCCTAGATGACGGGAACACCAAATTCTCTGACCTGATCCAGCTGGTTGACTTTTACCAGCTGAACAAAGGAGTCCTGCCTTGCAAACTCAAGCACCACTGCATCCGAGTGGCCTTATGACCGCAGATGTCCTCTCGGCTGAAGACTGGAGGAAGTGAACACTGGAGTGAAGAAGCGGTCTGTGCGTTGGTGAAGAACACACATCGATTCTGCACCTGGGGACCCAGAGCGAGATGGGTTTGTTCGGTGCCAGCCGACCAAGATTGACTAGTTTGTTGGACTTAAACGACGATTTGCTGCTGTGAACCCAGCAGGGTCGCCTCCCTCTGCATCGGCCAAATTGGGGAGGGCATGGAAGATCCAGCGGAAAGTTGAAAATAAACTGGAATGATCATCTTGGCTTGGGCCGCTTAGGAACAAGAACCGGAGAGAAGTGATTGGAAATGAACTCTTGCCCTGGAATAATCTTGACAATTAAAACTGATATGTTTACTTTTTTTGTATTGATCACTTTTTTGCACTCCTTCTTTGTTTTCAATATTGTATTCAGCCTATTGTAGGAGGGGGATGTGGCGTTTCAACTCATATAATACAGAAAGAGTTTTGAATGGGCAGATTTCAAACTGAATATGGGTCCCCAAATGTTCCCAGAGGGTCCTCCACACCCTCTGCCGACTACCACGGTGTGGATTCAGCTCCCAAATGACAAACCCAGCCCTTCCCAGTATACTTGAAAAGCTTTCTTGTTAAAATAAAAGGTGTCACTGTGGTAGGCATTTGGCATATTTTGTGGACTCAGTCAAGCAACCACAGTCTGTTAATCATTTCTCTATGCTCAGATGTCAGATCCTCTTGTTATTAGTGTGTCTTGTTCTGCACAGTGCAGGAGACTTTATTCCTTTGGAAAATTCACTGTTCCACAAACAGCAGGCTGAATGGCCTCGCCTCTAGATTGACGTGGGCCAGCCTCCTTGAGACACACCTGGCACCCGTCATCGGCCAGCGGTGGATGCTGCATAATCCACCTGGGTACTTCAGCCTTGCGTTTCCACAGCCTTCAGCCTGTTCTAGAACGATCACTGCCTTACCCCTGCTGCTGCAGTGGTGTGAGTCGTTTCACGGCTGATGTCCCTCGGGGGATTAAAGGATCTAAAGAGAAAATGGCACCTGGTTGTCTTCGTGCTGTGTCTCATGGGTTTCCATAGTGATAAAGACAAGGAAACGCTGCAGGGGCCACAGGCACAGGCTGATATTTAAAGATCTTTGCTTGCAGCCCTCCGTCCTGCTGAAAACCCCCATAAGCCAGTGAACACAGAGCAGCTAGAGGCTCCTCCTCTGCTGGCTTAGGGTCAGAAGTACCTCACAGTGGTTGTGGACATGGAAGAGTTTTGTCAACACAACACTTTGTCCCCGCTCCGGGAGATGAGTCAGATGGTGGCTTGAGTTGTCACTTGGTCCCCTCCGCCCCTCGGGTGGCCCCCTTTGCCACGTCCCCTTAGCTTAGTGATCAGGTGTGAGAGTGGCCATTTCCTTACCTTTGATCCCTGTAAAGCAGAAAGGACTCCTTTGACAGGCGACAAACTACTGTGGTGAGCAGAATGATTTCCTTTTTCAAGACAACACCTGCCTGGCTTCTATTAATGTGTGCTGGCCATGATATTGCCCCAAATCCGCCCCACTGAAGTGTTCCCTAAGGAACAGCATTTCTCTGCTCCTCAGTCAACCCCCGTAGCCTAGAGCAGTGTCACAAGCTTCAGTAAGGCCAGTCAGCTGGAAGTCAGTCTACCGTATAGTAACACTGTATGTCAGTCTACAGACCACACTCTAGTTGTTTTCCATGAAAGGTATACAAATGAAGAATTTTCTAGCAAAACATGTTTTTAACCATCAGTGCTCAATTGCATTTTCTTCCTTTCGCAGCCAGTCAGTCTTTCAAACTATTGACAGTAAGATAATTCTCACGTTCACACCTGGTGGCAGGCTTCACTGTAGGGACGGACATTGCAGTTACACCACGATTCCTTCCTCTTCACTGGCTCGAGGTAAACCCTTTTCAAGGAAAAACAACTCTAGGATTTCTTTTTTCTGTGTACGTAGACCAGTCCCATCAGTGTATAATCTCTCTCTCACACGCCTCTCTCCAATAGACAGCTTGTATTTGCAGTATTTCATATTTATAAATATGCGTTTATTTAAAAGGAGAACAAAAGCTTGACTCTGATTCACAGTTTTGTATGTAGCTGGTTTGACGTAGTCTTTTGTATTTTCCCTGCCGAAGTGAATTGTTGGAGAATGTAAACCGCCTCCACGTGGCGGCAGACTTCCTAAGGCCCCAGCTCGCTGGCCTCGCGCTGGGCGGCTGGGAATTCCACCTGAGAACAAGTCCCGCAAACCGGGGACGGAAGGACATTTGACTTTTATTTTTGTATTTAATTGACATGAATGTAAAGGGGACAGCTCAGGGTTGTTTTGGAGCCTGTTGACTTTGTATCTCTGCCTGTGATTTTCTTTTCTAAATGAAACTCCATGTAGCAACCAGGACGAAGTTGAGAAGGAAAACGCCAAATGCTTTGGTTATTAGAGTTTAATAGGTAAGCTCTGTTACACTAGGTGTTAGAGTTCCAGAATGTTCTTTTGTTTGCTAAACCTTGAAGAAACATGTGCCTCAGCCTAGATGTTTTGTCTTCTCTTTTCTGCACTTAATACCTGACAGTATGACCGATCTCTGCGCCTTTCTGGGGGCGGGCAAGCTGGCGGTAGATTTGTGATGTCACAGTGCAAACTGCAGTGACTGTAAATTGGCCTGGCGTGTATAAACGTTTTCAGGGAATGCAGAAGGTATTAATGAAGAGACAAAACCTTTATTCCATGTGCTTTGCTTCATTCTGTACATAGCTCTTTGGCTCGTGAACCTAATTGTAAACTTTCAGGTATTTTTGTACAAATAAGGGACTGATGTTCTGTTTCTTGTAATTAGAAATAAACATTAATACAGTGTTCTTCATTTTCTATTGCTGGTGATATCTGTTTCTAATT